GACTTTTCTGAACTCAGGAACATCTGAAGTAGAGAACAGTATAGAGATCTTGGGTTTGGGAGTACATTCAACAGAGTTTCCAGTTTAAATCATCTGTCTGGTCAGTATGGCTGCAGAGTCATGCCGAAATGAAAATGTTGACTTTGAGTAACTAAAGGTAAAATAAAAGAAAAAGGGAAGGTGGAACAGTGGTAAGAGTTATTCTTGTATTCATCTAATTTAGACTTAGTTGAAATTGAAAATGTCAAGTTATGAGTAGTGTAGAACAGTAGACATCAAACACTTAAAATTCCAGCTTCCTGGATTAATGCTATGGAAAGAATGAAGTTGGTTGATAATGTTTAGCCTAGCAAGAAGGTGAAGAAGAAAGCCATACAAGAAGTGGCTTAGGCAGCAAATTATAAAGGTGACCATTCATTCAAATCAGTAAAACAAACAAGTATACCTTATTCTTTAGGTAAAATTGATGGATCTCTGTTTTCCAGCAGTTCACAAACAGAGGGGTACATTGTAAACAACAAACTAACAAAATAAATTCTGGGATGGCAACCTGCTAAGGTATCCCAGAAAATAAGAGGTAGGACATGAATTTAAAAGATTGGAAGGTATGTCTTCAGTACTGGCCTGGCCCTGAGTAGACTAGTGCTCCCTCCCATAGGGGTGCGTGTGCACACATAATACAGGAGGGAAGCCTTCCCTTCTAGAGCAAGTGATTCAGCTTGGGAGGCTGTGACTGAGCTACACTAAGTAAAAACGGGAGACTTGATTGTCCTTCCTTCAACAGACCTGTCCAAAATGACTGGAAAGTAAATACCGTAAATCACTGTTGTCAGGGCGCACATTCCACCTCCTTCCTCCCTTACCCACAGCGGTCCTCATTTCCACACTCCCTCAACGGTTCGGGGAGAGCTCGTGGTCTAAGTAACGAGAGGACTTCTGACTGTAATCCTAGCACGTCACTTTGTTGAAGGCAGACACGTGGTTCAGAGAGAACTTATAAATCTCCCCTCCCCGGCAAGATCGTGATGTTATCTGCTGGCAGCAGAAGGTTCGCTCCGAGCGGAGCTCCAGAAGCTCCTGACAAGAGAAAGACAGATTGAGATAGAGATAGAAAGAGAAAGAGAGAAAGAGACAGCAGAGCGAGAGCGCAAGTGAAAGAGGCAGGGGAGGGGGATGGAGAATATTAGCCTGACGGTCTAGGGAGTCATCCAGGAACAAACTGAGGGGCTGCCCGGCTGCAGACAGGAGGAGACAGAGAGGATCTATTTTAGGGTGGCAAGTGCCTACCTACCCTAAGCGAGCAATTCCACGTTGGGGAGAAGCCAGCAGAGGTTGGGAAAGGGTGGGAGTCCAAGGGAGCCCCTGCGCAACCCCCTCAGGAATAAAACTCCCCAGCCAGGGTGTCGCAAGGGCTGCCGTTGTGATCCGCAGGGGGTGAACGCAACCGCGACGGCTGATCGTCTGTGGCTGGGTTGGCGTTTGGAGCAAGAGAAGGAGGAGCAGGAGAAGGAGGGAGCTGGAGGCTGGAAGCGTTTGCAAGCGGCGGCGGCAGCAACGTGGAGTAACCAAGCGGGTCAGCGCGCGCCCGCCAGGGTGTAGGCCACGGAGCGCAGCTCCCAGAGCAGGATCCGCGCCGCCTCAGCAGCCTCTGCGGCCCCTGCGGCACCCGACCGAGTACCGAGCGCCCTGCGAAGCGCACCCTCCTCCCCGCGGTGCGCTGGGCTCGCCCCCAGCGCGCGCACACGCACACACACACACACACACACACACGCACGCACACACGTGTGCGCTTCTCTGCTCCGGAGCTGCTGCTGCTCCTGCTCTCAGCGCCGCAGTGGAAGGCAGGACCGAACCGCTCCTTCTTTAAATATATAAATTTCAGCCCAGGTCAGCCTCGGCGGCCCCCCTCACCGCGCTCCCGGCGCCCCTCCCGTCAGTTCGCCAGCTGCCAGCCCCGGGACCTTTTCATCTCTTCCCTTTTGGCCGGAGGAGCCGAGTTCAGATCCGCCACTCCGCACCCGAGACTGACACACTGAACTCCACTTCCTCCTCTTAAATTTATTTCTACTTAATAGCCACTCGTCTCTTTTTTTCCCCATCTCATTGCTCCAAGAATTTTTTTCTTCTTACTCGCCAAAGTCAGGGTTCCCTCTGCCCGTCCCGTATTAATATTTCCACTTTTGGAACTACTGGCCTTTTCTTTTTAAAGGAATTCAAGCAGGATACGTTTTTCTGTTGGGCATTGACTAGATTGTTTGCAAAAGTTTCGCATCAAAAACAACAACAACAAAAAACCAAACAACTCTCCTTGATCTATACTTTGAGAATTGTTGATTTCTTTTTTTTATTCTGACTTTTAAAAACAACTTTTTTTTCCACTTTTTTAAAAAATGCACTACTGTGTGCTGAGCGCTTTTCTGATCCTGCATCTGGTCACGGTCGCGCTCAGCCTGTCTACCTGCAGCACACTCGATATGGACCAGTTCATGCGCAAGAGGATCGAGGCGATCCGCGGGCAGATCCTGAGCAAGCTGAAGCTCACCAGTCCCCCAGAAGACTATCCTGAGCCCGAGGAAGTCCCCCCGGAGGTGATTTCCATCTACAACAGCACCAGGGACTTGCTCCAGGAGAAGGCGAGCCGGAGGGCGGCCGCCTGCGAGCGCGAGAGGAGCGACGAAGAGTACTACGCCAAGGAGGTTTACAAAATAGACATGCCGCCCTTCTTCCCCTCCGAAAGTAAGTACTTATTTTGACTTCCATCCCCTGAGTAGCTAATGACTGTGCTTTTTAAAACTCCTAGCTGTCTGCCCAGTTGTTACAACACCCTCTGGCTCAGTGGGCAGCTTGTGCTCCAGACAGTCCCAGGTGCTCTGTGGGTACCTTGGTGAGTACACTTGTCTGCTTTATTCCTCGTTTTCATTTTCAATGATTGCCCTAATTTTTTACAGATGCCATCCCGCCCACTTTCTACAGACCCTACTTCAGAATTGTTCGATTTGACGTCTCAGCAATGGAGAAGAATGCTTCCAATTTGGTGAAAGCAGAGTTCAGAGTCTTTCGTTTGCAGAACCCAAAAGCCAGAGTGCCTGAACAACGGATTGAGCTATATCAGGTAATGTTCATTTGTTGTTGTTGTTGTTGTTGCAGCCTTTTCTCTTGCTCTTTTTCCCCTCCAGATTCTCAAGTCCAAAGATTTAACATCTCCAACCCAGCGCTACATCGACAGCAAAGTTGTGAAAACAAGAGCAGAAGGCGAATGGCTCTCCTTCGATGTAACTGATGCTGTTCATGAATGGCTTCACCATAAAGGTTACAAGCCACTCTCTCTTTTCCTCCCAAGAACAAATGACCTCCTTGACTTAATGTTTTCCAGACAGGAACCTGGGATTTAAAATAAGCTTACACTGTCCCTGCTGCACTTTTGTACCATCTAATAATTACATCATCCCAAATAAAAGTGAAGAACTAGAAGCAAGATTTGCAGGTAACCAAAACTTGGTCATATGAGGTGGGGGAAAATGTTTATTACCCAAATGCATTTTTTCAAGGTATTGATGGCACCTCCACATATACCAGTGGTGATCAGAAAACTATAAAGTCCACTAGGAAAAAAAACAGTGGGAAGACCCCACATCTCCTGCTAATGTTATTGCCCTCCTACAGACTTGAGTCACAACAGACCAACCGGCGGAAGAAGCGTGCTTTGGATGCGGCCTATTGCTTTAGGTAAAGGAAAGAAAAGTAAAACCAAGTAATTGTCTCCATTGCTTTTTTTTTTTTTTTTTAACAGAAATGTGCAGGATAATTGCTGCCTACGTCCACTTTACATTGATTTCAAGAGGGATCTAGGGTGGAAATGGATACACGAACCCAAAGGGTACAATGCCAACTTCTGTGCTGGAGCATGCCCGTATTTATGGAGTTCAGACACTCAGCACAGCAGGGTGAGTGTTCAGCTTACCTGTTGCCTCTGTTCTATGTTGTCTCTCCTCTCCTGTGTCCTTTCAGGTCCTGAGCTTATATAATACCATAAATCCAGAAGCATCTGCTTCTCCTTGCTGCGTGTCCCAAGATTTAGAACCTCTAACCATTCTCTACTACATTGGCAAAACACCCAAGATTGAACAGCTTTCTAATATGATTGTAAAGTCTTGCAAATGCAGCTAAAATTCTTGGAAAAGTGGCAAGACCAAAATGACAATGATGATGATAATGATGATGACGACGACAACGATGATGCTTGTAACAAGAAAACATAAGAGAGCCTTGGTTCATCAGTGTTAAAAAATTTTTGAAAAGGCGGTACTAGTTCAGACACTTTGGAAGTTTGTGTTCTGTTTGTTAAAACTGGCATCTGACACAAAAAAAGTTGAAGGCCTTATTCTACATTTCACCTACTTTGTAAGTGAGAGAGACAAGAAGCAAATTTTTTTTAAAGAAAAAAATAAACACTGGAAGAATTTATTAGTGTTAATTATGTGAACAACGACAACAACAACAACAACAACAAACAGGAAAATCCCATTAAGTGGAGTTGCTGTACGTACCGTTCCTATCCCGCGCCTCACTTGATTTTTCTGTATTGCTATGCAATAGGCACCCTTCCCATTCTTACTCTTAGAGTTAACAGTGAGTTATTTATTGTGTGTTACTATATAATGAACGTTTCATTGCCCTTGGAAAATAAAACAGGTGTATAAAGTGGAGACCAAATACTTTGCCAGAAACTCATGGATGGCTTAAGGAACTTGAACTCAAACGAGCCAGAAAAAAAGAGGTCATATTAATGGGATGAAAACCCAAGTGAGTTATTATATGACCGAGAAAGTCTGCATTAAGATAAAGACCCTGAAAACACATGTTATGTATCAGCTGCCTAAGGAAGCTTCTTGTAAGGTCCAAAAACTAAAAAGACTGTTAATAAAAGAAACTTTCAGTCAGAATAAGTCTGTAAGTTTTTTTTTTTCTTTTTAATTGTAAATGGTTCTTTGTCAGTTTAGTAAACCAGTGAAATGTTGAAATGTTTTGACATGTACTGGTCAAACTTCAGACCTTAAAATATTGCTGTATAGCTATGCTATAGGTTTTTTCCTTTGTTTTGGTATATGTAACCATACCTATATTATTAAAATAGATGGATATAGAAGCCAGCATAATTGAAAACACATCTGCAGATCTCTTTTGCAAACTATTAAATCAAAACATTAACTACTTTATGTGTAATGTGTAAATTTTTACCATATTTTTTATATTCTGTAATAATGTCAACTATGATTTAGATTGACTTAAATTTGGGCTCTTTTTAATGATCACTCACAAATGTATGTTTCTTTTAGCTGGCCAGTACTTTTGAGTAAAGCCCCTATAGTTTGACTTGCACTACAAATGCATTTTTTTTTTAATAACATTTGCCCTACTTGTGCTTTGTGTTTCTTTCATTATTATGACATAAGCTACCTGGGTCCACTTGTCTTTTCTTTTTTTTGTTTCACAGAAAAGATGGGTTCGAGTTCAGTGGTCTTCATCTTCCAAGCATCATTACTAACCAAGTCAGACGTTAACAAATTTTTATGTTAGGAAAAGGAGGAATGTTATAGATACATAGAAAATTGAAGTAAAATGTTTTCATTTTAGCAAGGATTTAGGGTTCTAACTAAAACTCAGAATCTTTATTGAGTTAAGAAAAGTTTCTCTACCTTGGTTTAATCAATATTTTTGTAAAATCCTATTGTTATTACAAAGAGGACACTTCATAGGAAACATCTTTTTCTTTAGTCAGGTTTTTAATATTCAGGGGGAAATTGAAAGATATATATTTTAGTCGATTTTTCAAAAGGGGAAAAAAGTCCAGGTCAGCATAAGTCATTTTGTGTATTTCACTGAAGTTATAAGGTTTTTATAAATGTTCTTTGAAGGGGAAAAGGCACAAGCCAATTTTTCCTATGATCAAAAAATTCTTTCTTTCCTCTGAGTGAGAGTTATCTATATCTGAGGCTAAAGTTTACCTTGCTTTAATAAATAATTTGCCACATCATTGCAGAAGAGGTATCCTCATGCTGGGGTTAATAGAATATGTCAGTTTATCACTTGTCGCTTATTTAGCTTTAAAATAAAAATTAATAGGCAAAGCAATGGAATATTTGCAGTTTCACCTAAAGAGCAGCATAAGGAGGCGGGAATCCAAAGTGAAGTTGTTTGATATGGTCTACTTCTTTTTTGGAATTTCCTGACCATTAATTAAAGAATTGGATTTGCAAGTTTGAAAACTGGAAAAGCAAGAGATGGGATGCCATAATAGTAAACAGCCCTTGTGTTGGATGTAACCCAATCCCAGATTTGAGTGTGTGTTGATTATTTTTTTGTCTTCCACTTTTCTATTATGTGTAAATCACTTTTATTTCTGCAGACATTTTCCTCTCAGATAGGATGACATTTTGTTTTGTATTATTTTGTCTTTCCTCATGAATGCACTGATAATATTTTAAATGCTCTATTTTAAGATCTCTTGAATCTGTTTTTTTTTTTTTTAATTTGGGGGTTCTGTAAGGTCTTTATTTCCCATAAGTAAATATTGCCATGGGAGGGGGGTGGAGGTGGCAAGGAAGGGGTGAAGTGCTAGTATGCAAGTGGGCAGCAATTATTTTTGTGTTAATCAGCAGTACAATTTGATCGTTGGCATGGTTAAAAAATGGAATATAAGATTAGCTGTTTTGTATTTTGATGACCAATTACGCTGTATTTTAACACGATGTATGTCTGTTTTTGTGGTGCTCTAGTGGTAAATAAATTATTTCGATGATATGTGGATGTCTTTTTCCTATCAGTACCATCATCGAGTCTAGAAAACACCTGTGATGCAATAAGACTATCTCAAGCTGGAAAAGTCATACCACCTTTCCGATTGCCCTCTGTGCTTTCTCCCTTAAGGACAGTCACTTCAGAAGTCATGCTTTAAAGCACAAGAGTCAGGCCATATCCATCAAGGATAGAAGAAATCCCTGTGCCGTCTTTTTATTCCCTTATTTATTGCTATTTGGTAATTGTTTGAGATTTAGTTTCCATCCAGCTTGACTGCCGACCAGAAAAAATGCAGAGAGATGTTTGCACCATGCTTTGGCTTTCTGGTTCTATGTTCTGCCAACGCCAGGGCCAAAAGAACTGGTCTAGACAGTATCCCCTGTAGCCCCATAACTTGGATAGTTGCTGAGCCAGCCAGATATAACAAGAGCCACGTGCTTTCTGGGGTTGGTTGTTTGGGATCAGCTACTTGCCTGTCAGTTTCACTGGTACCACTGCACCACAAACAAAAAAACCCACCCTATTTCCTCCAATTTTTTTGGCTGCTACCTACAAGACCAGACTCCTCAAACGAGTTGCCAATCTCTTAATAAATAGGATTAATAAAAAAAGTAATTGTGACTCAATCTGGTTGTCTTGCTTTGTCTAGTGAAAGAAC